TTGCAGTGGGAAGCTGACAGGCCAAGCTGAATCTTCCCTACCACACACAAACATCTCCTGCAAAATTTTTTTTTTTTTTGAGACGGGGTCTCGCTCTGTCACTCAGGCTGGAGTGCAGTGGTGCGATCTCGGCTCACTGCAACCTCTGCCTCCCGGCTTCAAGCGATTCTCCTGCTGCAGCCTCCTGAGTAACTGGAATTACAGGTGTGCACCACCACACTCCGGCTAATGTATTTGTATTTTTAGTAGAGACAGGGTTTCAGCATGTTGGTCAGGCTGGTCTTGAACTCCTGCCCTCCTGATCCGCCCACCTCAGCCTCCCAAAGTGCTGGGATTACAGGCATGAGCCACTGCACCCGGCCGAAGAATATTTTAAGCAGTCAAGTTTGCTCAGTGATTGTCATGCAACAAGATATAGAAAGTCTATTCTGTAACTATATTTGAAACCAGAGAGAGATAACATTCTGCAGTGAAGACCACATTAGTCTCTCAACTTCCTAGATAAATTTACCAGAATAATCATCAAATTGCACCATTTTAGAGAACTGGCTCCTACTCCTTAAACACGCCTTGGACTGCCCTAGTCAACTCCTACAATGGGCTCCCTATGACACTATCCTATCAAGTTTATTTTCCTCTATTGTTTGCTCTCCCTTGACGCAACACACCAAATAAACCAAGTCGTGTTGGAATACACTGTGTGGTCACTGGGTGGCTGCCGACACCTGTGCAAATCTAGGGAGCCCATTTGGAGCCTTCCTGCACCTCCATACCCTCAACCCCCTGCTCCAAAATTCTTTGAATTTAGAGTGAAGAAAAATTTCTGATTCCAGGACATCAGAAAGCCAAGCACTTATCAGATGATTAAGTTTGACTTGAAAGAATTAAGCTCAGAGCAGATAATTACTTGGAATGAATTATCTTGGGAAGACCTCCGGGGATTGGACATCCACCCTAAGGTGGATCAAGGGGCGGGTTGTTTGGATTCCAACAACCCTTATTAAGGACAACCCTTTTTAAGGACAGAGCCTAGGCCCTTCCTCGCTTTTCCAAGTCTTTTGCCAACCAGTTTGTTAGACTTTCCCCTATTCTGAATCAGGTGGGAGCACAGCATGGCCGTGGGAACGAGTGCTCTCAGCAAGGAGCCGTGGTGGACCCTGCCCGAAAACTTTCATTCTCCAATGGTGTTCCACATGGAAGAGGACCAGGAGGAGCTCATCTTCGGTGAGTGGCCTTTGCCCACGTCCCCTCCTTCAACAGTTTCTCTTCTCACTTCTTGTGCTTACAGGACTTGATGACACGTACCTTCGCTGCATTGAGCTGCACAGCCACACCCTTATTCAGCTGGAGAGGTGTTTCACAGCTACAGGCCAGACACGTGTGACTGTAGTCGGACCACCAATGGCAAAGCAGTGGCTGCTGCTCATGTTCCATTGCGTGGGGAGCCAGGACTCCAAGTGTCACGCTCGAGGTAGGTATCCTTGGCCGAACTGTGGAGGTGGATGGTTCTTCAGCTCCAGGCAATTCTTTTGCAGGTCTGAAGATGCTAGAGCGTGTCCGAAGCCAGCCCCTGACCAATGATGACCTGGTCACCTCCGTTAGCCTGCCACCGTACACCGGAGACTGATCTCCCCTGGGAAGAGGGGATGAGAGGAGAAGTCTTGGCTTCGCTTTTGGTGAGAAAGACATGAAAAACACTGAAGAAAGTTTGAATTTGTGGCCAGACCTGCCCCTCTCAGGCCTTCTAGGCATGTGTCTGAGGGAAGTCTCCTGAGTGTTAGAAGTGTTATTGGCAAAGCAATCCAATAAAATAAGCTACCTATGATGCAAAGCCTTCGATGTGCTGTCCTCTTAGGATGAAAT